GAACGCCGTGGATATCATGGAAGTGACACTGACAGGGAGAGCTTAGAACGCCGTGGATATCATGGAAATGGCACCGACGGGGAGAGTTCAGAACACCGTGGATATCATGGAAATGGCACCGACGGGGAGAGCTTAGGACGCCCTGGATATCATAGAAATGGCACCGACGGGGAGAATTCAGAACGCCGTGGATATCATGGAAATGGCACCGACGGGGAGAGCTCAGAACGCCGTGGATATCATGGAAATGGCACCGACGGGGAGAGCTCAGGACGCCGTGGATATCATGGAAATGGCACCGACGGGGAGAGCTCAGGACGCCGTGGATATCATGGAAATGGCACCGACGGGGAGAGCTCAGGATGCCGCGGATATCATGGAAATGGCACCGACGGGGAGAGCTCGGAAATGGCACCAACGGGGAGAGTTCAGAACACCGTGGATATCTTGGAAATGGCACCGATGGGGAGAGCTTAGAACGCCGTGGATATCATGGAAATAGCACCCATAGCGAGAGTTTAGAATGCCGTGGATATCATGGAAATGGCACCGATGGGGAGAGCTTAGAATGCCGTGGATATCACGGAAGTGGCACCGACGGGGAGAGTTTAAAACACCGTGGATATCATGGAAATGGCACCGATGGGGAGAGCTTAGAACGCTGTGGATATCATGGAAGTGACACTGACAGAGCTTAGAACACTGTGGATATCATGGAAGTGGCACCGACGAGGAGAGCTTAGAATGCCGTGGATATCATGGAAATGGCACTGACAGGGAGAGCTTAGAACGCCGTGCATATCATGGAAATGGCACCGATGGGGAGAGTTTAGAACACCGTGGATATCATGGAAATGGTACCGATGGGGAGAGTTTAGAACGCCGTGGATATCATGGAAATGGCACTGACAGGGAGAGTTTAAAACGCCGTGGATATCATGGAAATGGCACCGATGGGGAGAGCTTAGAACGCTGTGGATATCATGGAAGTGACACTGACAGAGCTTAGAACACCGTGGATATCATGGAAGTGGCACCGACGGGGAGAGCTCAGGACGCCGTGGATATCATGGAAATGGCACCGACGGGGAGAGCTCAGGACGCCGTGGATATCATGGAAATGGCACCGACGGGGAGAGCTCAGGACGCCGTGGATATCATGGAAATGGCACCGACGGGGAGAGCTCAGGACGCCGTGGATATCATGGAAATGGCACCGACGGGGAGAGCTCAGGACGCCCTGGATATCATGGAAATGGCACCGACGGGGAGAGCTCAGGACGCCGTGGATATCATGGAAATGGCACCGACGGGGAGAGCTCAGGACGCCGTGGATATCATGGAAATGGCACCGACGGGGAGAGCTCAGGACGCCGTGGATATCATGGAAATGGCACCGACGGGGAGAGCTCAGGACGCCGCGGATATCATGGAAATGGCACCGACGGGGAGAGCTCAGGACGCCGTGGATATCATGGAAATGGCACCGACGGGGAGAGCTCAGGACGCCGCGGATATCATGGAAATGGCACCGACGGGGAGAGCTCGGAAATGGCACCACGCTGTGGATATCATGGAAGTGACACTGACAGAGCTTAGAACACCGTGGATATCATGGAAGTGGCACCGACGGGGAGAGCTTAGAATGCCGTGGATATCATGGAAATGGCACTGACAGGGAGAGCTTAGAACGCCGTGCATATCATGGAAATGGCACCGATGGGGAGAGTTTAGAACACCATGGATATCATGGAAATGGTACCGATGGGGAGAGTTTAGAACGCCATGGATATCATGGAAATGGCACCGACGGGGAGAGCTTAGGACACTGTGGATATCATGGAAATGGCACCGACAGCGAGAGTTTAGAATGCTGTGGATATCATGGAAATGGCACCGATGGGGAGAGCTTAGGACGCCGTGGATATCATGGAAATGGCACCGACGGGGAGAGCTTAGAATGCCATGGATATCATGGAAATGGCACCGATGGGGAGAGTTTAGAACGCCGTGGATATTATGGAAATGGCACCGATGGGGAGAGTTTAGAACGCCGTGGATATCATGGAAATGTCACCGACGGGGAGAGCTTAGAACGCCATGGATATCATGGAAATGGCACCGACGGGGAGAGTTTAGAACGCCGTGGATATCATGGAAATGGCACCGACAGGGAGAGTTTAGAACGCCGTGGATATCATGGAAATGGCACCCACAGCGAGAGTTTAGAACACCATGGATATCATGGAAATGGCACTGACAGGGAGAGTTTAGAACGCCATGGATATCATGGAAATGGCACCGACAGGGAGAGCTTAGAACGTCGTGGATATCATGGAAATGGCACCAACAGGGAGAGTTTAGAACACCGTGGATATCATGGAAATGGCACCCACAGCGAGAGTTTAGAACACCGTGGATATCATGGAAATGGCACCCACAGCGAGAGTTTAGAACACCATGGATATCATGGAAATGGCACCGACAGGGAGAGCTTAGAACGTCGTGGATATCATGGAAATGGCACCAACAGGGAGAGTTTAGAACACCGTGGATATCATGGAAATGGCACCCACAGCGAGAGTTTAGAACACCGTGGATATCATGGAAATGGCACTGACAGCGAGAGTTTAGAACACCGTGGATATCATGGAAATGGCACTGACAGCGAGAGTTTAGAACACCGTGGATATCATGGAAATGGCACCAACAGGGAGAGTTTAGAACACTGTGGATATCATGGAAATGGCACCCACAGCGAGAGTTTAGAACACCGTGGATATCATGGAAATGGCACTGACAGCGAGAGTTTAGAACACCGTGGATATCATGGAAATGGCACTGACAGCGAGAGTTTAGAACGCTGTGGATATCATGGAAATGGCACCCACAGCGAGAGTTTAGAACACCGTGGATATCATGGAAATGGCACCGACGGGGAGAGTTTAGAACGCCGTGGATATCATGGAAATGGCACCAATGGGGAGAGTTTAGAACACCATGGATATCGTGGAAATGGCACTGATGGGGAGAGTTTAGAACACCGTGGATATCATGGAAATGGCACCCACAGCGAGAGTTTAGAACACCATGGATATCATGGAAATGGCACTGACAGGGAGAGTTTAGAACACCGTGGATATCATGGAAATGGATTTCAGAAAGGCTTTTGTATGTTAGTTTTCAGCCAAGTCAAGAAGTGAGATGCATCCACATCTGGCTGCATGCTTGTAATTAGAATCTGACTTTCAAATTCGTCTCAATGTGTGTGGAAGTCTTAGAACCACAGTTCATCCTGCAGTTTGTTCAGTTCTGATTAAAAGCACTCACTCCACATGTGCCAGGCACTGCAATAGGCTTTGGGGATACAAAGGTTAATAGAAGAGTTCATGCCCTCAAAGAGCTCATTCAGTCCTAATACACCTTCAAACCGGAAGTGTCCCTGCTGACACAGAGCAAAATGACCACTTTTATGAGCGACATGAAACTGGGAAGGGGACCCAGATATCCTCCTGTCCCCATCCCCGTCCCCCAGCACAGGGCCTGTGTCCCAGCAGCCTGCTGGTAGACCAAAGCAGCCAAGGTAAAAGGCCAATCCCGGCTCTCCCCCCAGCCAGCTTCGCACCACTCAATCTGTGGGAAATTGAGGGCATCATATTTGGACCATGACTTACTTGTGGTTGTTTGTTTAATTGGTTTTGATGAGTTTGGTTTGCTTTTCTCTCCTTGTACGATTTGCCCATTTTCTGTCCTCGGTTTTTCCATGTCTGAGTAATAGTCTTCTTTTGTCTTATGCCCATCCCCCGTTTTTGCCAGAGCCTTCCACCCTCCTGCCTCAGTCTCCACAGCCTGCTCCCTCGGCCTCCTCTGGGCTGGCTGTCCTGGGTCAGCGGTGAGTTCTTCTTTCTTGGGTTACATGCTTTGCGGCTTCTTTGCTGAATGCAGTCAGGGGCAGGGGCAGGGGCAGGCCCAGGGAGCTCGCCTGTCTTGCCCTACAGAGTCTTCAGCTCCCAGCTCTTAGCTTGACCCAAACGAGATACTTTCACGCATGTGTGTTACAAACTGGAGCAAAACCGCGCACTTGGCAACTAAGGAGAGTTAGCCTGCAAAGAGAAATCTGGGATGGGTGGAATCTGTGACTTCAGTTATGACGGACTTTCAGGTGAAAAAATGTGTATTTATTTTGAGTGGACCCAGATGGCAGAACAAGGATGATTGGATACAGTTGTGGAGATGTAGTTCCTGCACTATGGACAGCTGTGGGCTGTGCTCCCCGGCAAGGAAAAGGCGAGCAGCCACCCCAGAGCGCCAGTGCAGAGGCTCCCTTGGCACTAGGGTGTGGGGCAGGTGTGGGCTCCTCCACCACAGGGCAGTGGGTGAGGAGCACCAGACCCACAGGATGGCTTCCAGGACCAGTCTGTAGCTCTTGGACTTTAAGGGCATACTGTTCTCTTTTAAAGAAAAGTTAAAACTGTGGCCTGATGCGCCTTTTTTTTTTTTTTTTTTTTTTGAGATGGAGTCTCATTCTGTCACCCAGGCTGGAGTGCAGTGACGCGATCTCGGCTCACTACAACCTCTGCCTCCTGGGTTCAAGTGATTCTTCTGCTTCAGCCTCCCAAGTAGCCAGGACTGCAGGTGTCCACCACTACTCCTGGCTAATTTTTTTTCTTCTTTGTATTTTTAGTAGAGACGGGGTTTTACCATGTTGGCCAGGCTGGTCTTGAACCCCTGACCTCAAGTGATCACATGCCTCGGCCTCCCAAAGTGCTGGGATTACAGGTGTGAACCACCATGCCTGGCCCTGATGCACTTTCAAAGTTTTCCATAACAGTGAGTTTTAAGTAGCCAAGCTCTAAATCTAAATAATTGCCCAAGGGTGATGGTTAAGGAGACTGCTGAGTGGGAAGAACAGAGAGTAGGGAGGCTTGGGAAGACCAGGTGAGGAGGAGCAGTCAGTCAGAGAAGAGCCTTGGCAGGAACTGAGGAGGGAGGCGTGGACAGCAGCATCCGTGGGAAGGAGGACTCCAGAGGCTCCTGACTTGGGTGAGGGAGCCAGCCACAGTGGGCCCTGGTCTTCCAGCCAGATGGGACCGCTTGCCAGAGGATCCTTGGGGTGTCACATTTCTAGCTGGAAACTTCTGTGGCTGGTGGCACCCTTGCCCGAGTTTTGCTTGGGCCCACTGGGCTTGTTCTGCCCACTCAGCCTGGCATGCTGCACTCAACTCACGCTACTGGCCTGGATCCCACACCTGCCAAGAGCGAGTCAGGCACAGAGCAGTGAGGGGTGTGTGAGTGAGCATGGGGTCCAGCCACTGTGCAGTCAGGCACACCCGCAGCTGCTGCAAGGTGGGCAGCTCCAGTGCTGGCATGGGCGCCCACTCTCTGCAAGGCTGCAGCTGGACCAGGTGCACTGCAAGCAGCTTCCACAGCTGGCACTGGGGAATGCAGTATGCCAGGAACCACAGGGCCCCAAAGAGGGAGTCCAACTCAGAAGGGGCAGGGCTCCTGCTTGTTCCTGGCCTGGGGGGCTCCCAAGTCTAGGCTCCCTGAAGGGCTGCAGCTCTTCTCTCCTTCTCTTCCCCCATAGCATGGCAAGCAAGGGGCATGTCTCAGCCCTGTTTGTGTTATACCAGCTCTTTTAGCCTTGCCATTTGACGGGTCCCAAGTTCTTGTCCTGTGACCAGGAAGAATGAGGTCTGCAGACAAGTGGAGGGTGAGCAAGAGGAAGACGAGCTTTATTGAGCGATACAACGGCTCAGAGGAGACCCGCAGGGGCAGCTCCTTTCCACAGCCAGGGTGTCACAACGCGTGTTCAGCTCCTAGCACAGAGGAGACCGTAGAGTGGGAAGCTCCTCTTGGCAGGCAGGCCATCCTGTCATCTCTGAGGCTCTCAGCAGAGAGGAGGCCCTGGAGTGGGTTGCTCCTGTCTGCAGACGGGCCATCCCTTTGTGCCTGCGGCTCTCAGCAGAGAGGAGGCCCTGGAGTGGGCTGTTGCTCTCTGCAGGCAGGTCCTCTTGTTGTCTCCCCAGCTCTCAGCAGAGAGGAGGCCATGGAATGGGTAGCTCCTCTCTGCATCTGGTTGCCCTGATGTCTGCTCAGCTCTGGTTGAGCCTAGGGCTTTTATGGGCCTTAGAGGGGAGGAAGTGCACTGTGATTGGTACATTGGCAGTCATGGGTAAAGGCACCAGAAGTTCCCACTCTGGTCTGCAGGACTGGCAGCCCAGTCCCCAGCCTTCAGGACCTCCCTGGCCTGAAGGTGGGGGCCTCACCAGGGACCTGCCCTCTTCCACCCAGGAACTTGTCTGCGTCCTGCTGCTATTCATGGTGTCCAGGCTATAGGTGCCAAGGGGTGCCTGCAGGCCAGTGCCAAGCTACCCTCAGCCCACCCTTGGCTTCCCTCCTATTCTCGGTGCTTAAAGTCTGGAGGGTGCTGAGGCAGCAGGGGGCTGGTGTATTAGCACTGCCCTGAGCGTGTGCACACCTGGCCAGGCTGCAACAGTGCCCAGGCTCGCCCTGACTTTACTCTGAGATCAAAGTGGACACTGACAGCAGGGAGAAGCCAGGCAGCAGAAGCAGGCACTTCCAAACCTGCGAAGGCCGGGGATGGGGCTTCCTGGGCCCCCTAGAGTGCAGAGATGCCTGGGTCTGCAGCCATGGTTTGGGTGGCTGTAGCTGCGCCTAGGAGAGGGGCTTCTCTCTGCTCCCGGCTTCCAGGAGCACAGGGATGCCTGGGTCTGCAGCCATGACTTGGGCAGCTGCATCTGTGCCCAGAGGGGTGGGGCTCCTGCCTGCTCCATGGAGCAGAAGGCCTGGATCTGCAGCTGGGACTTGGGTGGGGCTTCTGCCTGCTCTGTGGAGCAGGAGGTCTGGGTCTACAGCTGTGACTTCAGTGGCTGCAGCTGTGCCCAGGAGAGTGGGGCACCCATCTGCTCCCGGCCCGAGAGCACAGGGATGCCTAAGTCTGCAGAGAGCTACCACCCAACTCGGAAGGGGCAGGGCTCCTGCTTGTCCGCAGCTCCTGCCAGTTCCATGGAGCATGCAGCCCTGGCTGTGCCTCCCTGCTGCAGCTGGCATGATGGCACCAGCCACTTTAGATGGACCGTGGTGTCATCACTGAGACCCTGTCTTGACACAGCTGTCAGGACACTCTCTAGCCACACTTGCCTTCCTGCTGCCAGTGCCGCCGTGGCTCAGGTGGCTGCAGTTCCTTGAGATGTCCCAGTGGGTCCTGGGTGAGCCCATCCAGCTGATGGGCCATGAGGCAACAGGCAAGTGGACAGGCCAGCACTGTCCCCCTTCCTCTTCTTCTGCCCCTTCAACTGCAGGCTGGAAAATTCATATGTTACCAGGAAAACAGCCGGCTACCCAGGGCTATTTACCTCAGGGGCCAAGCTTCCCGTGGGATGAGATCGTTGGGCTCAGAGAACGTGTTGAGCAAACACAGTACTTTCTGTGAGCTGGGTTAGGTTGTAAAAGCCTTACAAAGAGTAACCTAATCATCAGCACAACCAACAGAAATAGATGTTTGTTTTTTTAATCATCATTGCATTTCACAAATTAAACAGAGGGTAAGTCACTTGCCCAGTGGCACACAGCTCTCAGGTGACAGACTGGGATTTGGATCCAGGCAGGCTTGTACAGACTCCAGAGTCCCAAATATGGCTTCATCCACAGTGTCGGAGCAGCAGCGAGGGCTCTAAGACCACCCAGCTCTCTTCCTGGCTATTTTTTCCATGCTACTCATCCCAAAACTTGATCTCACATTGCTCTGTTTCTTTCTCTGCCTCCATGCTTGATGCATTTACTTAATCTTTCGCAGGATGGGTCATTACTTTTTGCAATAGCACACTCAAAGGTAATGACCAAGATAAATTGAAAAGAGGATTCAACAGTATTCATTGTAAGATTGAATGGGATATAAAATACGTAATCAGCACTTGTGAGGAATATCACTAGATTCTCTTCTTCCTACTCCCCCTCCTTTTTTTTTTTTTTTTTTTTTTGCATTAAAACCCGGGAATTTGATGTTGATTGTGGCCTAAATGTTAAGCATATTCTGGATTTTCTACACCGTTCTGACACCACAGGTACTTGTTTCTTTCTCAGAAGGCAGGTGAAGCTCAGCTGTGTGGGGCTGTGCTTGGTGGCAGTGTGGGAAACGTGTGGAACTCACCATGGTGTTAGCAGCTTTTACTAGCCGTTTGCTTGGAAAACAGTCTCCGATCTGCACTTGCACACCCACCACGATGCCTTCTCCCCATGGCTCTGTGGACACCAGGAGGTCAGGGCACAGAGGACGTGCGACTTGTGCTCCTGTCTTGCTGCACAGTCTAAAGACCTCACGTACGTTTTGAATGTTCAACCACTATTAGAGTGAGAAATGGCATCCAAGATGCTTTTACTGAGGAACATTGACAACTGGAAAACAAATCAAGCTTGGATTCCAGGGAACACTGTCCAGATTTCCTGTTTTATGAATTTTACCATTCACTCTTAAGGCTGTTAGGTTTGAATAACTTGATAAATGATCAAGAGAAAACCATGCAGCATTATGTTCACTGCCAAGTAATATGGACGTAGAGGATGGCAGAATTCTGTAAAACCACTTCTGGAGTTCAACATTTAACCGAGCACATTTTACTTACCTGTTACCAGTGTGTCGCTTGGAATGTCTTCTATTAGGCATTTCTCCTCACGTTCCCCTGCGTGGAAATAAAAGGCAGTTGAAAATGGAAAACCAAAACATAAAAGAAATGTTAACATTTGCATTTCTGT